CATAAACCCTCTCCTGAAAAAGCGTACCAACAGATACTTATTATATCAAAAGATAAGAATGCCCATCGATTAGTGACCAATTAAAATACTTTCATACAATGGCATATATATATGAAAAAGAATGTTAAATACCCTTTTACAGTAAAATATGTATCAAATGCCTATTATGTGCCAGGGACTGTTCTAGATACTGGGATGTAGTTGTAAACCAAACGAACTGAAATCCCTGCCCCTCATGGAGCTCACATTCCAATGAAGGGATACAAGGTAACAGCAAGATGCAGAAAAGAGTAAATAGCATATTAACTAGTATTATAAAGAAGAGGACGTAGAGACAGGCAAACACACAAATATACATGTTTGCCTATGCACAGAAAAGCTCTGGCAGGTAATAAATGGAACTGTTTTGCCCCTGGGGAGGAAGACCGCAGGTCTAGGGAGGGAGTCGTAGTTTCCGGCGAAAATATTTGTTTACTACATATGCATATTAATTAAAATGGGGGGGAGGCGGATAACACGATTTTATATTTAAAAAAATTGCTGGTAAAGTCCTTGGAGCATCAGCAACTCAACCGTTTTCATTGCAATGTTCGAAGCAACGCTGGATTGCAGGGTCTTCGCCGCTTACACCCTGCAAATCACTGTGGGACGAGAATCGAGGGCTGGTCTAGGGCAGGCAGTAGACAAATGAGTTAAGAGAGTGCTCTCGAGAGCACTCCGAGGCAAAGCACAAACCAAAGATACATAATACTTGCATAAATGCCGACACACAGAGAGAAAAAACTAGGCGCTGTGAGAGCAAGTTCACAAGGTGGCGCAGAACCACATTTCCCCAAAGTAACAGCGAACAGGTCTAGTCTGCAGCTCTGCGCCTGCGTCAAACGGCAGCGCATTTGACCACACGGCCGCCGGAGGCACAGTCGTGTTCGCATCTGGTCTAACAGACCCGCGAGAACGAAGGACGCTTGCCTTTTTCCGGTCGGGGAAGGGGGAAGAAGGTAACTTCCGGTGACGGGGTTGCATCACTTCCTCTCAAGCTTGGCGTTTGTTTGGTGGGGTTACACGCGGGTTCAACATGCGTATCGAAAAGTGTTATTTCTGTTCGGGGCCCATCTATCCTGGACACGGCATGATGTTCGTCCGCAACGATTGCAAGGTAAGGCGGTCGACACCAGTTCTTGCTTCAGCTTGACTTCTCAATATTTTAACTTTTCTTGTAGGTGTTCAGATTTTGCAAATCTAAATGTCATAAAAACTTTAAAAAGAAGCGCAATCCTCGCAAAGTTAGGTGGACCAAAGCATTCCGGAAAGCAGCTGGTAAAGAGCTTACAGTGGTGAGTACGGTTAGCTATCAATATAGTTTTTACTTATTTTTATCTCCTCTGTTCCCTCTTACAGGATAATTCATTTGAATTTGAAAAACGTAGAAATGAACCTATCAAATACCAGCGAGAGCTATGGAATAAAACTAGTAAGTCACAAAGAAATACCAGTAATTTTGAGATACATTTGCTAACTCATGAATTTTTTTGTAGTTGATGCGATGAAGAGAGTTGAAGAAATCAAACAGAAGCGCCAAGCTAAATTTATAATGAACAGGTATGAATATTTGTATGGAGTAACTTTTGGAATGAAATTTTGGCTTTAATATGTTTTGTTGTAGATTGAAGAAAAATAAAGAGCTACAGAAAGTTCAGGATATCAAAGAAGTCAAGCAAAACATCCATCTTATCCGAGCCCCTCTTGCAGGTGAGTACTACATTGCACATCTAGATTTTTGTAGTTGTTTATTTTTTACTTATTTTTATTAAAGGCAAAGGGAAACAGTTGGAAGAGAAAATGGTACAGCAGTTACAAGAGGATGTGGACATGGAAGATGCTCCTTAAAAATCTCTGTAACCATTTCTTTTATGTACATTTGAAAATGCCCTTTGGATACTTGGAACTGCTAAATTATTTTATTTTTTACATAAGGTCACTTAAATGAAAAGCGATTAAAAGACATCTTTCCTGCATTGCCATCTACATAATATCAGATATTACGGATGTTAGATTGCATCTCAGTGTTAAATCTTTACTGATAGATGTACTTAAGTAAATCATGAAAATTCTACTTGTAACTATAGAAGTGAATTGTGGACGTAAAATGGTTGTGCTATTTGGATAATGGCACTAGGCAGCATTTGTATAGTAACTAATGGCAAAAATTCATGGCTAGTGATGTATAAAATAAAATATTCTTTGCAGTAAAATATTCCCTTTGTTAATGTTATAGAAGGGGGGATACAAAAAGGAACTAACAATTTGTATGGCAGTGTCAGATATTTTTATTTTAGTATTTCCTGTTTTGGTTTATTTGCATCTTAGAAGAGCATAATGACATTGTTTGATGAAGCCTAATTATGCTGGACTGTTTTGACCTGGTTTAACCCTTCTGATAGGTAGTTGTGGATGCTGGGGATGAGAACTGAATAATCTTTGCCTGGAGTGACACTACACTCTAGAATTTCCACTTTGGAGAATACTCAGTTCCAACTTGTGATTCCTGATAGAACAGACTTTACTTTTCTAGCCCAGCATTGATCTAGAAGCAGAGGAATCCCAGCGCCTTTTAAAAGTTGTTATGTGGTTTTCTTTTAAAAAGCTCCTGTTTTTGGAAAGTAGAATTTATGGGTACAACGTATGTTCATTATTTGTACATAAAATAAAACCATTTAAAAAGTAATGCTGATATTTATTCTTTAAAGGCACTAAACAAAGATATGAAATATTGATGACCTGGAAGAAGAAATCTTCCTCCACACATCCCATTTAAGTAGGAGATACATTTAATTAAAGAGAAATAGATACTTAATACTTAATGTTTTGTGTTTTTACATTGTTTACAGTTTTAAGTATGTTAAATACATTAAGTAACGATCAGTTTGCATAATGGTTTTTTTAGGGTAGAGTTTAAAATCAGTAATTCTTAGCCTTACATAATTATAAAGTAATGGCTCATTTTTTGTTTCAGTATTAGATAGTAAAACTAAGGCTGTAGACCAGTCCCTGGACCAAGTGTTAGGAGACCTGAGTTCCAATGTGGTTTTGCCTGGGTATTCTTATTTGTAAATAATATTATTGATTGAAGATTAGGGGAAATGATACATGTGAGGAAAGACATTTGTAAAATTTCTTGGGTTTTTACTACATACCGTATTCATTTTTTAAAGAAATAAACATTTTGAAAGTTACGTTTTATTAGGAAACAAGTGTCCTACCTTGC